CCTGACTGGGAACAAGGCCACGCCTCTGAGACAAGGGCTTCTGGGCTGAAGTAGTGCCTGCTGGGGCCAACAGCACAACCTACCTGGACAGCTGTGGCAGGTCCTTAAGGGAGGGGCTGGGCCCACTGCTGGCCACCGCCACCCTAGTCCAATTCTCCATTGCTAGGAGCTGTTGCGTATTACCTAGAAAAGGAGCTTGTAAAATTGACTCTCTGGTCACCACCAAACTTGTCTTTTTTTTTTTTGAGACAGAGTTTTGCTCTTGTTGCCCAGGCTGGAGTGCAATGGTGTGATCTCAGCTCACCGAAACCTCCGCCTCCCAGGTTCAAGTGATTCTCCTGCCTCAGCCTCCCGAGTAGCTGGGATTACAGGCATGAGCCACCATGCCCAGCTAATTTTGTATTTTTTAGTAGAGATGGGGTTTCTCCATGTTGGTCAGGCTGGTCTCCAACTCCCGACCTCAGGTGATCTGCACACCTCGGCCTCCCAAAGTGCTGGGATTACAGGCGTGAGCCACTGCGCCCGGCCCAAACTTGTCTGTCTTTATCTCTACTTACAGTGAGTGTCAGGTCACCCTCTTGGAGACCGGTGATCAGAGGCTGATGACCTCTCACAGCTGCTGGCCCTGGGGACCTAGGGGATCCCTTTGGGAATCCCAGGTCAACCGGGTGCCAGCTCCATTGCTCTGGCTGTGTGGGTGGTGGTGGGTGGTGAGGCACATAGAAAGTCACCAGCGCCAGGGAAGGGCAGCTCAGAAATCCTGGTCATGCCAAGTGCCACTCAGGGCTATTCTCACTCTAGTGAGTGCTCATTGGTTCTTCCCGAAGTCCAGAGGGAAGGACACCATCGGGGGCGCTGTATCCCACCCGGCACCATTAGCCCCTGCCACCCACCACCCAGCAGCTGGATTCCCACGGGAGTTGCGGGTGGGGGCGGAACCGGCTGAGGTCTGGGGGCGGGGCGTCCGGGCGCGGGGCGGGGCTGGCGGGAATGTGCGCACCCCCGCGCGGGGCCCCGCCCGAGCATCCCGCGCCGACGGGGCTGTGCCGGAGCAGCTGTGCAGAGCTGCAGGCGCGCGTCATGGCTGCTTTGAGACAGCCCCAGGTCGCGGAGCTGCTGGCCGAGGCCCGGCGAGCCTTCCGGGAGGAGTTCGGGGCCGAGCCCGAGCTGGCCGTGTCAGCGCCGGGCCGCGTCAACCTCATCGGGGAACACACGGACTACAACCAGGGCCTGGTGCTGCCTATGGTGAGGGGCTGCACGGGGAGCCCCTAGCCCGCAAGCCTCACGTACTGCTTGTCTCTCCTGCCAGGCTCTGGAGCTCATGACGGTGCTGGTGGGCAGCCCCCGCAAGGATGGGCTGGTGTCTCTCCTCACCACCTCTGAGGGTGCCGATGAGCCCCAGCGGCTGCAGTTTCCACTGCCCACAGCCCAGCGCTCGCTGGAGCCTGGGACTCCTCGGTGGGCCAACTATGTCAAGGGAGTGATTCAGTACTACCCAGGTATGGGGCCCAGGCCTGAGCCAAGTCCTCACCCTCTTACCATCACCTGTTCTTTCCCCTGCAGCTGCCCCCCTCCCTGGCTTCAGTGCAGTGGTGGTCAGCTCAGTGCCCCTGGGGGGTGGCCTGTCCAGCTCAGCATCCTTGGAAGTGGCCACGTACACCTTCCTCCAGCAGCTCTGTCCAGGTACCAGCTAGGCCCCAGCCCTGACCCAGCCCCCCTAGCCTCCCCACCTCACCCTGTACTGCAGACTCGGGCACAATAGCTGCCCGCGCCCAGGTGTGTCAGCAGGCCGAGCACAGCTTCGCAGGGATGCCCTGTGGCATCATGGACCAGTTCATCTCACTTATGGGACAGAAAGGCCACGCGCTGCTCATTGACTGCAGGTTGGGCTCGCTCCCCTCGTCCCCTCCCGCCCTCGTCATCTCCCCCATTGTAACTCCACCCCAGGTCCTTGGAGACCAGCCTGGTGCCACTCTCGGACCCCAAGCTGGCCGTGCTCATCACCAACTCTAATGTCCGCCACTCCCTGGCCTCCAGCGAGTACCCTGTGCGGCGGCGCCAATGTGAAGAAGTGGCCCGGGCGCTGGGCAAGGAAAGCCTCCGGGAGGTACAACTGGAAGAGCTAGAGGGTGAGAACTGCCAGGGTGCTCTATCCTGGAGGAAGGCGGCTGCTGACTCCTCTTTCCTCCCCAGCTGCCAGGGACCTGGTGAGCAAAGAGGGCTTCCGGCGGGCCCGGCACGTGGTGGGGGAGATTCGGCGCACGGCCCAGGCAGCGGCCGCCCTGAGACGTGGCGACTACAGAGCCTTTGGCCGCCTCATGGTGGAGAGCCACCGCTCACTCAGGTGAGGCCCTCTGGGCGCCCCGCTCCTGCCGGCCAGGCCCACCCCTTCAATATCCTCTCTGCAGAGACGACTATGAGGTGAGCTGCCCAGAGCTGGACCAGCTGGTGGAGGCTGCGCTTGCTGTGCCTGGGGTTTATGGCAGCCGCATGACGGGCGGTGGCTTCGGTGGCTGCACGGTGACACTGCTGGAGGCCTCCGCTGCTCCCCACGCCATGCGGCACATCCAGGTGGGCGGGCACCAGGGCCTGGGCGGGCAGGACCTGCCACTCACCCCCAGCCCGCCTCTTACAGGAGCACTACGGCGGGACTGCCACCTTCTACCTCTCTCAAGCAGCCGATGGAGCCAAGGTGCTGTGCTTGTGAGGCACCCCCAGGACAGCACACGGTGAGGGTGCGGGGCCTGCAGGCCAGTCCCACTAAAATAATCCTTTTTATTTATTTATTTTTAGACGGAGTCTGGCTCTGTCACCCTGTCTGGAGTGCGGTAACACGATCTCGGTTCACTGCAACCTGCGCCTTCTGGGTTCAAGTGATTCTCCTGCCTCAGCCTCCTGACTAGCTGGGACTACAGGCATGAGCCACCATGCCTGTCTAATTTTTAGTAGAAACGGTTTCACCATGTTAGCCAGGCTGGTCTTGAACTCCTGACCTCAAGCAGTCCACCTGCCTCGGCCTCTCAATGTACAAAATAATCTTTTAAAGTGCTATCTGAAATTCAGAACCTCCTGTATTTCTGTTTGCTAAATCCGG